GGTCAGGTTGTCCACCTTGAGGGAGGTCATACCCTCCACATCGGGAGGGGGGCGGCCGTAGCTCATAGCTCTGAGTGGCGGCCCGGAGCCCCGCGAACTGGCGCCGGCTTCCTCAGCTCTGGGCGGTGCGACGCCGCGCCTCTCAGGCAGTTGCCTTCCGCGTGGGGACACTGGGAAAGGCCTTGCCGCAGAACAGCACGGACGGGCTCCGCAGGCTAGCGCACCTGAGTAACAACTGGGCGGGCAGCCGGCCTCTGCGCCCGTTTATATCGCTCCTCACAAAATGGCGCCCGCGCCACCCGGAAATGAAACCTTCTGATTGGCCCACCGCGCCCCGCTTCGTAACGACCCTGCCGCGCGCCCCGCCCCTACCCGAAGCGCCTGCGCACAGCCCGGCGGGCGGGCCAAAAAGCGCGGAGTCACGGCTGGAGGGAGGGGGAGCGGAATTAGCGGGCAGTTGGAAAGCCCGCGAAACGCTTTTTCCGCCTGGGAGGCCGGACGATCGCGATTGGGCAGGAGGAAGAGGAGGTGCTCCCCATCTGGGCCCCCACCTTTTTTTCATGCCAATACTCCAAGTTCACGCCCCTTTTTTGCTCAGCCGTCAGCCCCGTCTCCGTCTGAAGAGTGCTTCTGCCCTCATTTGCCTCTCCCTGTGACCCCGGCCCCCTCAGACTCCGCTGCGTCGTCTCTCGGCCCCGTCCAGCCGTTCCTGACTGCTCTTCGCCGGAGTCCGCTTCCCAACCCCCTTTCGCCAGAGCCCGAGAGCTCCGTCGGCTCTGCGTCCTGGCGGTGGGGACTCCCCGCGGAGCGCTTGCGCGTGCCAGGCCACCCGGGACTACGTTTCCCAGCGGGCCGAGCGGCCGGCGCCGCGGCTGCGGTCAGGTGACCCGGTCGCCTGGCCGCAGTGAGTCAGGCTGGGAGGGCGGGGCCGCGCCGGCTGCTGCGGCTGGCACTTGGCCCTTTAATCCCCTTCGTGGGCCCCTCAACCTGGAGCGGATAAATTCTTGGCGCTTCTCCGGGGGTTGTGCTCTTCCGTACTCGGATCGCTTCTTAGGAGTATCCTAACTGCCGGTGGGGAGAACTTCGCCCTAAACCTGGGGTTCTTCTCCACTCACCATCTCATTTCTTTCTCCAGGATTGTCAGTGGCTTCGCCCCGAGGAGAGCTGACTGCCCTGGGCTGCTGCCTCCGGCAGAGCTGAGCCAAAATGTCCCCGGAATCTAAAAAGCTTTTCAACATCATTATTTTAGGAGTTGCCTTTATGTTTATGTTCACTGCCTTTCAAACTTGTGGAAATGTGGCGGTGAGTTGGAATCTGTCCTCCCTCCTTTGAAGATTTTCGTTGATTAGTTTTATCTTCCACACAGCAAACTGTCATCAGGAGCTTAAATAGGACAGATTTTCACGGCAGTGGATATACCAGGTATTGTACCGTATGATTGATTTTGCTTTATATTTTTTTTTCCGTTTGTGTATTATGTGTGCAGCATGGCTATTATCTATGGAGTGTTCTCTGCTTCAAATTTGATTACACCGTCAGTGGTTGCCATTGTAGGACCTCAACTCTCTATGTTTGCCAGTGGTTTATTTTACAGGTAAGTAGTGTAATCTTGCACTTATTTAATCATGACTGTAATACCTTGACCTGTTATATTTTAGCATGTACATTGCCGTTTTCATCCAGCCTTTCCCGTGGTCCTTCTACACAGCCTCTGTTTTCATTGGAATTGCTGCTGCTGGTAAGCATTTTGATTTTTAACTTCTCTGCTTTTTCCCTTGATAAACTTTTGGGTTGAATTTTAGTGCTTTGGACAGCACAAGGAAACTGCCTGACAATCAATTCGGATGAGCACAGCATTGGGAGAAACAGTGGGATTTTCTGGGCACTTCTGCAGTCTAGGTAATTATCCTTTTGAGGTTCAGTCTTTCCTTCCAACATCCTATCCTCCCTTTTCTTCCCCCAGCTTGTTCTTTGGAAATCTCTACATATATTTTGCCTGGCAAGGGAAAACTCAGATATCAGGTTTGTTTTATTCGCGTTGCTTTATTCAGATAATACTATCTTGTTTCTTCTTTTTTCTCCGTAGAGAGTGACCGAAGAACAGTGTTTATTGCCCTAACGGTGATTAGCCTTGTGGGGACAGTTCTATTCTTTCTCATTCGGAAACCAGATTCTGAAAATGTCCTAGGAGAAGATGAGTCTTCTGATGACCAGGACATGGAAGTCAACGAGTAAGATGTTGGAAACATTCTATTTTATTTTAAAAAACTTATTTTTTACATTTTATTTTCTCAGGTCTGCCCAGAACAATCTGACAAAGGCAGTAGATGCTTTTAGTAAGTATTTTCTGTATCTGAAATGCAAGAACAATTAAGTACTCTTAAATTTTTGTGTTTACAGAAAAGTCTTTTAAGTTATGTGTCACCAAGGAGATGCTCCTTCTTAGTATTACAACTGCTTATACAGGTAATGGAATTACTGTTCTTATTTTCTCTTGCAAATGACATCTGTTTTTTTTCTTTAACTAAAGGTCTGGAATTAACTTTCTTCTCTGGTGTATATGGAACCTGTATTGGTGCTACAAATAAATTTGGAGCAGAAGAGAAAAGCCTTATTGGACTTTCTGGCATTTTCATCGGCATTGGAGAAATTTTAGGTTGGTTTTAAAAAAAAGCGTTTGCATTAAAAATTAGTGACGTTTCTGCCATCTTGACTTATAGGTGGAAGCCTCTTCGGCCTGCTGAGCAAGAACAATCGTTTTGGTAGAAATCCAGTTGTGCTGTTGGGCATCCTGGTGCACTTCATAGCTTTTTATCTAATATTTCTCAACATGCCTGGAGATGCCCCGATTGCTCCTGTTAAAGGAACTGACAGCAGTGCTTACATCAAATCCAGGTATAGTGGCTGTCATTTCTCTAGTCGCTTGAGCTCATACTAAATTGATTTTTATTTTCTTCAGCAAAGAAGTTGCCATTCTCTGCAGTTTTCTGTTGGGCCTTGGAGACAGCTGCTTTAATACCCAGCTGCTTAGTATCTTGGGCTTTCTGTATTCTGAAGACAGCGCCCCAGCATTTGCCATCTTCAAGTTTGTTCAGGTAACCTCTTCAGATTGTGATTGTGTTTGACAACTTAAAATAACACACATCTATTTCATCACAGTTTCTGTGGGTCGGGAATCTGCGCATGGCTGAGCTGAGTCCTGAGCGTCTCTCCAGGCTGCAGTCCATGTCTCTGCAGGCTGCAGTGAAGGTGTGTTCCAGGCTTCACTGGGGGAGGGCCTGCTTCCCTGCTCACTCGTATAGTTGTTGCAGGAGTCAGTTCCTCACAGACTGTCAGGCTAAGTAAGGATCTTGGTTTCTTATGGCTATTGGCTAAAGATCGCCCTCTGCCCTTCATCATGCTACGGAGTAGTCCTCAGGGCAGCCTACGACATGGCAGCTGTCTCCATCAAAGGTCACAAGCAAGGACAGCTGGAGAGAACGAGAGCAAGACAAAAGCCGCAGTCTCTCATAACTTCATCACTGTTGCACTCTGTCTGTTAGGTGCCAGTCACTAGTTCCAGCCTATTCTCAGGGAGGGAATTGGTGGGGAGCATCTTACAAGGCTGCCCACCTTGTCACCTGTCACACTGAGACTTACATGGAAGGTGACAACTGGGTCCTGTATTCCCAAGCCTCGCATTCTCCAGGCCCTTGCTCTGTTTGCTCATAATGGATCTGTACAACCCTGCTGGCAGAAGGAGGTGAAGCCACCTCTGTTAATGACACTGAGAATTTTAATCTGAGGAAGCCATGGCATCTTGTCACCCCTAGGATTCCTGGTGATTATTGTCAAAAGGGAAAGGAAATGAAGTGAAGTGCTGTGTGCAGTATGGCAGGAACCCAGCTTTTCCTAGGCTGCCTCCTACTGGCTTTGTGCTATGGTATTCATTTTCAGTTTCGTACTCACTTTTTTGTTAGAGACAGGGTCTTGCTTTGTTGCCCAGGCTGGATCACAGTGGCACAGTCATGGCTCACTGCAGCTTTGACGTCTTGGGCTCAAGCAATATTCCGGCCTCAGTCTCCCAAGTAGCTAGGACCACAGGCATGTACCACCATGCCTGGATAATTTTTTTTTTTTTTTTGTAAAGGCAGTGTCTTATCTTGCCCAGGCTAGCCTTGAACTCCTGGACTCCAGTGATCCTCCTGCCTCGGCCTTCCAAAATGCTGGGATTACAGGAATGAGCTACTATGCTTTTTTTTCTCCCCCGCCCCCGGCCCCTGTGGGGAGTTTGTTGCGCTTTTATTCAGTTCTTTTTTATTTTTATTTTTTGAGATGGAATTTCACTCTTGTTGCCCAGGCTGGAGTGCAATGGCGCGATCTCGGCTCACTGCAACCTCTGCCTCCTGGGTTCAAGCGATTCTCCTGCCTCAGCTTCCCAAGTAGCTGGGATTACAGGCATGTGCCACCATGCCCAGCTAATTTTGTATTTATAATAGAGACAGGGTTTCCTCATGTTGGTCAGGCTGGTCTTGAACTCCCAACCTCAAGTGATCCACCCGTCTCAGCCTCCCAAAGTGCTGGGATTACAGGCGTGAGCCACCGCGCCCAGGCTTTTTTTTTTTTTTTTTTTTTTGAGACAGAGTCTTGCTCTGTCACCCAGGCTATAATGCAGTGGCGCAATCTCGGCTCACTGCAACCTCCACATCCCGGGTTCAAGCAGTTCTCCTGCCTCAGCCTCCCGAGTAGCTGGGACTACAGGTGCACACCACCATGCCCGGCTAATTTTTGTATTTTTTAGTAGAGATGGGGCTTCACCATGTTGGCCAGGCTGGTCTCGAACTCTTGACCTCATGATCCACCCACCTCAGCTTCCCAAAGTGCCGGGATTACAGGCTTGAGCCCACCACGCGGGGCTGCTTTTATTCAGTTCTTGTGTCTATAGTTTTGATCTTGGTTGACTCTTTAGATGACTGGATAACATTAAGGTCATCTTTTAAATTCTTTGCATTACTTGAGTTAAAGATGAAATGTGGGGCCAGGCACGGTGGCTCACGCCTATAATCATAGCACTTTGGGAGGCCAAGGCAGGCAGATCACAAGGTCAAGAGTTCGAGACCAGCCTGGCCAATATGGTGAAACCCCATCTCTACTAAGAATACAAAAATTAGCCAAGTGTGGTGGCAGGAGCCTGTAATCCCAGCTACTCAGGAAGTTGAGGCAGGAGAATTGCTTGAACCCGGGAGGCAGAGGTTGCAGTGAGCCAAGATCACGCCACTGCACTCCAGCTCCAAAAAAAAAAAAAAAGAAATGTGACAATGAAATAAATAGTTTAATTTTTATGCTTGTCTTATATATGCTGTTCAAAACTTTTGTCTTCATACTTGTAGCTAAGTAAATGCTGTAGCTGGGTCTCCCATGGGTGTTTGTTTGTGTGTGTGGATGTCCCGC